GGGTCCAGCTGGTCCCTGCCTTTTCACCCACCCCATCCATGTCAACACCACGGCCAGGGCAGGTCCAGCCTCAGGCCAGGCCACGGTCCCTGCCCAAGCCTCCTCAGGATCTGCCTCTCCCTCCTTCTGTCACATCTGTCTGATCAAGCTTTCCAACCTCGGATCTGGTGGAGCCTTTTTTTTTTTTGAGATGGAGTCTCACTCTGTTGTCCAGGCTGGAGTGCATTGGTGTGATCTGGGCTCACTGCAACCTCCCCCTCCCAGGTTCAAGCAATTCTCCAGGCGTGTGCCACCACTCCCAGCTAATTTTTAGTAGAGACGGGGTTTCGCCATGTTGGCCAGGCTGGTCTTGAACTCCTGACCTCAGGTGATCTGCCTGTCTCACCCTCCCAAAGTGCTGGGATTACAGGCATGAGCCACCGTGCCCAGCCAGGTGGAGCCTCTTCTGGGAGCAGCAGGCTTCACGTGGCTTCCTGACCAGGCTAAGAGATGAGAGAGGCTGTTCCCACTGTGCGTCTCCTGCCTGGTCACAGGGCCCACCTGATTTCCTCATCTACTAAGCAGATGTCTTTCCCTCACAGGGACAGGCCACCATTTACTGAGCACCTACTGCAGGCCAGGCCCTGTGCCAGCATGGTGCCAGTGAGTCCAGCCACCCTCAAGGCAGGTATTATTACCTCGCCCCTCTTGTACCCTTGGAAGGCCACTGCTCAGAGAGCAAATAGATCACATAACGTTTGGGTTTCAATCCTGGTTCTGGCCTGGCTTGGTGGCTCATGCCTGTAATCCCAGCACTTTGGGAGGCTGTGGCGAGAGGATCACTTGAGCCCAGCAGTTCAAGACCAGCCTGGGCAACAGAGTGGGACCCCGTCTCTGCAAAAAATAAACAAATTAACCAAGTGTGGTGGTGCATGTCTGTAGTCCCAGCTTCTCAGGAGGCTGAGGTGGGAGGTTTGCTTGAACCCAGGAATTTGAGGCTGCAGTGATTGGTGATTGTGCCACTGTATTCCAGCCTGGACAACAGAGCAAGATCATGTGTCAAAACAAACAAAAAATTCCAAATCAGCCAAACAAACCAATCCTGGTTCTGCTATTGACTGGCAGGGTGGCCGGGAGTGCATCACTTGGCTTCCTCACCTGGCACCCCCCATCTGTAAATGGGTACACGGATCCCCCCACACGGTGGCTAAGAGGGCTGACTGCATTGTGGGTGCACGGAGCCCCCCACACGGTGGCTAAGAGGGCTGACTGCATTGTGGGTGCACGGAGCCCCCCACACAGTGGCTAAGAGGGCTGACTGCATTGAGAACCTGGCGCTTAGTAGGTGCTCACTGATGAGTCACTGCTTCAGAGTCTTGTCTGAGCTCACACCACCACCCCTGGGTGCATTTACCATCCTCTGTCTGGAGCCTCAAAAAATTAAAGTAAGAGGGGGAGGATGAGTCTCTGAAATGTCCCTTATAAAGCAGCTCCAGGGGCAGCCATGGTCTCCTGGGCTCTGCGCAGGGCCTGACTATGGGCCCGCTGGTATTTTTGCTCCGCTCGCTCGGCTCCCAGACACTGCTCTGCGGGAAATGATCCGCCCCCATGTTTATTTTGAGCAGCCCTGTCTGAGGTGGCGCTCGCAGAGAGAGGTGGCCCAGGGCTTCCAAGGGGGGTGCAGGGAGAGAAGGAGAGGAGGAGAGGGTGGGTGAACTCCCTCAGCCCTTCTCCTGCAGGGGAGGCAGCATGGGGGGCCTTGCCCCATACCCCATCCTGGCTGGCAGGGAGCTCTGTGACACTGAGGGGCAGGAGGCGAGGGTGTGACATCTGTGAAGTGGGGCAGAGTGACCTCAGGCCTGGTCACAGGGTGCTTGAATGACAGGTTAGATTGCAGTTGCTCAAGCCTTTAGGGTGACCACTGCTGCTGAAATCTTGGGGGCATTACCCAGAGAACAGCTTGCTCATCCAGGTTCCTCATGGCAGCAGATGCTGTTTCTTGCAGGGCCTGGCCTAGAAGGAGGGGATGGGTGAGGTAGGGTGTAGGCCAGGCAGGGGCCTGTGTGTGACTCACGAAGTGGTGAAATGGGGCTGAAATTCCCACCCCCTGGGTAGCCCAGGCTGTGTGACGGGCAGGTGGGACAGGTCAGCTGGGGTGGCCAGGCTTCTCCAGGGAGGCCTGATTCCTTCATCATCACCGCCATCACTGCATCACAGCTCTTCCTGGTGTGATCCTCTGGCAGTCTTGTGGGGCAGGCTGGGGGAGCATCTAATCACCACCAGGCAGATGGGGAAACTGAGGCTCAGTGAAGTAGATGGCTTGCCCAAGGTGCCAGGGTGAGCAGCGACAGAGCCGGGCTCCCGGAGATTGAGGTCAGCTGTGGACAGTTGAACTGGAGGAAGGCATTGCTCCTAGGAGCAGTGTCTGTTCAGCTTCTCTCTCCTGCACACACCCATGCAGGCCCTGACTCCCCCTGAGCTGGGCAGGGCTGCCCTGCAGCTTTATCATGTCCTGGAGCTGGAGGCTAACCACCAAGTTGGAGAACAAAAAACAGAGGGTTGGGGCGCATGGGCAGCAGGGCAGGGTGCGGGGAGCCTCCTGGGTAGGGCTGACCCCAGGCCAGGGCATAGTTACTGGCCCCAGCTCCCAGAGGACTGCATTCAAGGCCTCTGAATCAGTGGCTGGATCAAAGCTGGCTTTATTCTTCCTTCAGCAGCCCCTTACGTGTCAAGTCACTGCCAATCCAGGTCTGGGGTGACTCTGGGAAGTGAAGAATGGGGTGGCTTAGTGGCTGACATTCCAGCTCTATAGGGGCCCAAGGGAGAGAAACACCAACATGGACAGCAGTCATGGAAGGCTTCCTGGAGGTGATGGCACTGGGGACGGATCCCGAAGGATGACTAGGAGTTCATCAGCGAGACAGAGGGACAGGGACCAGGAGCATAGGTATCCCCCAAAAGGACCCTGAGTCCTCAAGAAGGATGTGTACAAGGGGCAGGGCAGACAGTGCAGGAGGCCAGGAGGGCTGTTCATTCAGGAGGACCTTGGAGCTGGTTTTATCCTTAGGGCAATGGGGAGCCCGGAAAGGCTTGCAAGCAAATGACACATTTGTGCTGAACTGGGGCCTCATCAGAAAAGGGGGGCAGGTGAAGGCACCTGGGCCATGGAGGTGGGGATGTGGCCAGAGGGAGAAGACCTAGGGTTGAGATCTGACTTCAACACAGCCTGGCCATGACCCTGGGCAGTCAGTTCCCTTTGAGTCTCAGGCTCCCTGTCTGTAAAATGGTGATAATACAGGGCTTGAGATTGAGAGGAGATAATGCATGGGGCGTGCTCAGCACACCCGGCCCATGGGAGGGGCCTAATCAACGCTAGCTGCCATTATTATGATGGGGATGGTGCTGGGCTGGAGGGCTTCCCGGGGGGCAGCTGACCTCTGCACACCCTTATCTACCCCTACAGAAATGGCAGAGGCTGGGCAGCCTGGTGTCACCCAAACCCGCATCAGGCAGGGACTTGCAGGCTCCCACTGCTGCCCCCTACCTCCTGCCTCTGGCTGAACTTGGTGTTTTCAGCCCTTCAGCATGTCTGCCTTCACTGGGTGGTCTTTGCCACCTCCAGCGAGCTTTCTGCCATCTGTCTGTCTGTCCTGCTGTCTGTCTGCCTGCTCTTTTTGTGTCTCTTTCTGGCCGTACCTATGGTTCCCATGGTGTCACTGCTTCGTTGTCCTGGTCCTTCTTCACATCCGTGTCCCTGCTTTCCTGTCTCCATGTCTCCATCTCTCCATGCCCCACCTTTGCCCCTCACTCCCTTGTCTCTATCTGTCTGTCTGTCTGTCTCTGCCCATCTCCGCCCCTCCCTCTCCATGTCCCCTCCTCCTTGGGCTCCCACTTGCTGTGTCTATATTCGTCTGTGTGTCTCTGTCCCGGAGAAATGCTTTCATGAGTGATGGATGGTCCATTAGAAAAAGATTAACAGGTGTGCTGAATGGAGGAACATCTGTTGTGAGGGAGGAGGAGGCGCGGGGTGACCTTTTGGATGGCAGTGGCTCCCTGCATCCCTGGTAGGAGTGTGTGCGTGGCGCGCGCGGCTGGAGCCAGCTGATCATCATCACGGAGTGTCAGCGCCTACAGCTTTCATCTCCGCGGACATCGCTTACTGGGCTGGCAAATTGCTGGCTCTGAGCAGCATCTGGACCCTGGCTCAGTCCTCCCCACCGAGGGTCCCTCTCAGGGTCCTACTCCTCTTTTGGGACGACTTCTTGAGTCAGATGTAATTACAGATGGAAATGGGCCTTCTCCTTTCATCTGGGCTTGAGAGGAGCTGGCAGTTTTATTAGCTTTCCCAGGCATCAGGCTGGAAGCTGGCGCTTGGGTTGTTATTTTTTTTTTCCATCCTCCTTTTAACCCACATGGAGTCGGAGTCAGGTCCTTGCGGCTCCCCGTTGCTGATGGAGGGGCTCCTGCTCTCGGTCCTCTGCTCTCCCACCTCCCAGCCAGCTGGGTCCTCCACCTGCACACCCTTCTCTGCTCCCTGGCGCCAGCTCTCTCTTAGCTTTTAGGTCTCTGCTGAGATGTCGCTGCCTCCTGACCCCACTAGCACCGCTCCCCTAGCCACCCCCCACTTTCCTGGCGTCAGCACACACTGGCTTGGTTTGTTAACTTGGTTTACTGGGCTTTGGCCCCAGAGCACGAGCTTCTCAAAGGCAGGGACGGTGCCCTGACTCCCTCACCACTGCCCACCCTGGTAGCTCGAGCCCAGCACATCATGTCATTCAAATTTGTGGTAGCCATGCAGGAATGAATGAATGAATGAATGAATGAATGAATTTGGCTGCAGTCCCCATGTGGTGTAACGGGAGAGCAGTTTGGAGTCCAGCTTGGTTCAGTGCCCTGCCTTTGCCCTGCCACATCCTTGCTAGGTGGCTCTGAACAAGTCATTCCCCCTCCCAGTTTCCCTAGCCTCAGTCTCCTCATCTGTAAAACGGAGAGGCTAACTTGTGTTGGGCGTCAAATCAGGTCTCAACGACAGTGCTTCCTTTCTCTGTGATTCAGGCAGGGATGACCTGGCACCACAGTGAGCACACACCAGACACTTCATCAGTCCCAGGGGAGCCGTGGCAGGGAGAGAAGGGGCTGGGCCTCGTAGGAGCCTTAGAGGAGAGGCTTGGATGAATTGGTTCCTCACTCGACCCCGTGGTTTTATGGATAAGGAAACTAAACTCCAGAGGAGGGGGGAAGCAACTTTCCCAGGACCACACAGCCACTTAATGTCCAAACCAAACCCGGACCCCTCCAACTTCCCCCACTGCCCCCAGTCGTGGCCTCTAGTGTGGCCTGCTTTGAACACTGGGGTTCTTTGAACAATGCCATTTGCAGGATATCAGTTAAAAACCAGGGGTAAACAGCTCTGGGAGCAGAGGGAGGCTCCACAGCTGTTGGGGGAGGGAGCTAGTCTCCCTCTGACCAACTAGTGGCTTTGGGCAGGTCCTCTAACCTCCCTGGGTCTGAATGTCCTCCTCCGAGAGCTGCTGGGAGTGCTAAGAGCCACCACGGGTGCTCTGTGTGCAGGACTGTGCCTGGCATGCAGCAGGTACATTGTGTCCACCGTCCTTTCATGGGGCACGATGTCCCCAGCCACCCTTGGTCCTGAGACGGCCATTGCTGGGAAGGGGAGAGAAAAGTTCTGCATGGGCGGGGGTTAAGGGCAGGAGTCTTGGAGCCAGGCTGCCTGGGTTCAAATCCTGGCCACACCACTTGTTAGCTCTGTGGCCTCAGGCAAGGGACTGGCGTCCTGTGAACCCGTGTCCTTGCCTGTCTGCAGACGGGTTCTTGTGAGGGGCTAAGTGAAGTGATGGCTGTAAAATGCATAGAACGGTTCCCGGCACGTGGTAAGTGCTCACTAAATGGGTTAGTGACGTCTAGCGACGCCTGTCCTGCTTTCCTGTCTTGCTCTGCATCTTAGCCGTGTGACCTCAGGCTGGCCTCCAAGCCTCTTTTTCCTCATCCGTAAAATGCGTATCAGAACACTTCCCTGGTAGTGTGCTACAAGCCTCATTTCCAAATTTGTGGAAGGTCAGCGCTGTGGGGTCCCCCAACCCTCACCATCTCAGCAGACCTCTCACGACCCCAAGGTAGCAGAGTTGAGAGGGGCCCTCGGGGCCTTGTGCATGGGGCAGTGGGGAGACGGAGGTATGGTGAGGACACCGACCTGCCAGGGTCACACAGCCAGGGTGGGTGTCCAGAGGGGATCCACAGCTGCCCTCTGGCCTGACCGGGTCTCCATTCCCCACCCCAATGCCCCACAGCCGGAGGAGCTGACCAACATCCTGGAGATCTGCAATGTGGTCTTCACCAGCATGTTTGCCCTGGAGATGATCCTGAAGCTGGCTGCATTTGGGCTCTTCGACTACCTGCGTAACCCCTACAACATCTTCGACAGCATCATTGTCATCATCAGGTACCCCTCCCCCAACCCACCCGGCAGCAGAGCTGTACCCTGGGCCTGCCCTGCGGGACCGCAGCATCTGGGAGATTGTGGGGCAGGCGGACGGTGGGCTGTCGGTGCTGCGGACCTTCCGGCTGCTGCGCGTGCTGAAACTGGTGCGCTTCATGCCTGCCCTGCGGCGCCAGCTCGTGGTGCTCATGAAGACCATGGACAACGTGGCCACCTTCTGCATGCTGCTCATGCTCTTCATCTTCATCTTCAGGTGAGCCTGCCCTGCTGGGGGCCATACCTCAGAGTCCGATGAGCCTCTTCCATCCTTTCCCCAGCATCCTTGGGATGCATATTTTTGGCTGCAAGTTCAGCCTCCGCACGGACACTGGAGACACGGTGCCCGACAGGAAGAACTTCGACTCCCTGCTGTGGGCCATCGTCACTGTGTTCCAGGTGAGTGGCCGCTGCGTGTTCATGTTTGCTGGGTACCCCAGGGCTAACTGTGTCTCCCCAACAGATCCTCACCCAGGAGGACTGGAACGTCGTTCTCTACAATGGCATGGCCTCCACTTCTCCCTGGGCCTCCCTCTACTTTGTCGCCCTCATGACCTTCGGCAACTATGTGCTCTTCAACCTGCTGGTGGCCATCCTGGTGGAGGGCTTCCAGGCGGAGGTGACTGTGGTCTTGGCAGAGGAAGCACCCCCCCTGCATTCTAACGTGACGGATGCTCTCCCAGGGTGACGCCAATCGCTCCTACTCGGACGAGGACCAGAGCTCATCCAACATAGAAGAGTTTGATAAGCTCCAGGAAGGCCTGGACAGCAGCGGAGGTAAACAGGCCCTCGCTTGTCACCTAGAGAGCTCCCTCCCTCTGTCTCCATCTCACTCCTCCAGATCCCAAGCTCTGCCCAATCCCCATGACCCCCAATGGGCACCTGGACCCCAGTCTCCCACTGGGTGGGCACCTAGGTCCTGCTGGGGCTGCGGGACCTGCCCCCCGACTCTCACTGCAGCCGGACCCCATGCTGGTGGCCCTGGGCTCCCGAAAGAGCAGTGTCATGTCTCTAGGGAGGATGAGCTATGACCAGCGCTCCCTGGTGAGTCCTTGTGGGGAGCTCTGGACGGGCGCGGGGCGCTGACCCGAACGGGAACTCCTTCCAGTCCAGCTCCCGGAGCTCCTACTACGGGCCATGGGGCCGCAGCGCGGCCTGGGCCAGCCGTCGCTCCAGCTGGAACAGCCTCAAGCACAAGCCGCCGTCGGCGGAGCATGAGTCCCTGCTCTCTGCGGAGCGCGGCGGCGGCGCCCGGGTCTGCGAGGTTGCCGCGGACGAGGGGCCGCCGCGGGCCGCACCCCTGCACACCCCACACGCCCACCACATTCATCACGGGCCCCATCTGGCGCACCGCCACCGCCACCACCGCCGGACGCTGTCCCTCGACAACAGGGACTCGGTGGACCTGGCCGAGCTGGTGCCCGCGGTGGGCGCCCACCCCCGGGCCGCCTGGAGGGCGGCAGGCCCGGCCCCCGGGCATGAGGACTGCAATGGCAGGATGCCCAGCATCGCCAAAGACGTCTTCACCAAGATGGGCGACCGCGGGGATCGCGGGGAGGATGAGGAGGAAATCGACTACGTGAGTGGGGGCGGGGCCGAAGGGGACCTGGTTGACCCCCGGCGCTCCGTCCTCCTCTTGCTAGACCCTGTGCTTCCGCGTCCGCAAGATGATCGACGTCTATAAGCCCGACTGGTGCGAGGTCCGCGAAGACTGGTCTGTCTACCTCTTCTCTCCCGAGAACAGGTGGGCAGGGCCAGGCCTGGGGTGAGGGTTAGACGCTCAGGCAGCCCCCGCCCACCCTGCCCAGGTTCCGGGTCCTGTGTCAGACCATTATTGCCCACAAACTCTTCGACTACGTCGTCCTGGCCTTCATCTTTCTCAACTGCATCACCATCGCCCTGGAGCGGCCTCAGATCGAGGCCGGCAGCACCGTGAGTGGCTGTAGCCTTTGGGCAGGGCAGGCCCTGAGCCTATGGTATCTCCCGATGCTTTCAGGAACGCATCTTTCTCACCGTGTCCAACTACATCTTCACGGCCATCTTCGTGGGCGAGATGACATTGAAGGTAGCTCCCGGTTTCACCCGGGACCCCTGCTAGCAGCCTGACCCCGGCCCCACCCCCGCCCCAGGTAGTCTCGCTGGGCCTGTACTTCGGCGAGCAGGCGTACCTACGCAGCAGCTGGAACGTGCTGGATGGCTTTCTTGTCTTCGTGTCCATCATCGACATCGTGGTGTCCCTGGCCTCAGCCGGGGGAGCCAAGATCTTGGGGGTCCTCCGAGTCTTGCGGCTCCTGCGCACCCTACGCCCCCTGCGGTGAGGACCCCTCCTGGGCGGATGGGGGAAAGATTATGTGTGCCTGGCCTCTCCCTGCCGTCAGTGTCATCAGCCGGGCGCCGGGCCTGAAGCTGGTGGTGGAGACACTCATCTCCTCCCTCAAGCCCATCGGCAACATCGTGCTCATCTGCTGTGCCTTCTTCATCATCTTTGGCATCCTGGGAGTGCAGGTGAGGGGTGCCCAGTCTGGGCAGGGACTGGGGTGAGAGCACCAACCTCACCCCCTTTCCCCAGCTCTTCAAGGGCAAGTTCTACCACTGTCTGGGCGTGGACACCCGCAACATCACCAACCGCTCGGACTGCATGGCCGCCAACTACCGCTGGGTCCATCACAAATACAACTTCGACAACCTGGGCCAGGTGAGCACCACCGTCCTAGCCCTGATCAGACCACCCCTGCATTCCGCCTCCCCATGTCTCCCAGGCTCTGATGTCCCTCTTTGTCCTGGCATCCAAGGATGGTTGGGTGAACATCATGTACAATGGACTGGATGCTGTTGCTGTGGACCAGCAGGTGGGTGTAGCTGGGACCAGGCCAAGCCTTGAAGCCTCCTCAGCCCTTTCTGACTCCCCTGCAGCCTGTGACCAACCACAACCCCTGGATGCTGCTGTACTTCATCTCCTTCCTGCTCATCGTCAGCTTCTTTGTGCTCAACATGTTTGTGGGTGTCGTGGTGGAGAACTTCCACAAGTGCCGGCAGCACCAGGAGGCTGAAGAGGCACGGCGGCGTGAGGAGAAGCGGCTGCGGCGCCTGGAGAAGAAGCGCCGGAGTGAGTGGGTGCCTGTGGAGGGCGTGGGCCACGGTCTTTGCCACTCCCCCTGCACCACCTGCAGAGGCCCAGCGGCTGCCCTACTATGCCACCTATTGTCACACCCGGCTGCTCATCCACTCCATGTGCACCAGCCACTACCTGGACATCTTCATCACCTTCATCATCTGCCTCAACGTGGTCACCATGTCCCTGGAGCACTACAATCAGCCCACGGTGAGCCCTGGTCTGCCTCCCAGCCCAAGGTTCCTGGATCATGCTTCTCTTTGTTCCTCCATAGTCCCTGGAGACAGCCCTCAAGTACTGCAACTATATGTTCACCACTGTCTTTGTGCTGGAGGCTGTGCTGAAGCTGGTGGCATTTGGTCTGAGGCGCTTCTTCAAGGACCGGTGAGTGGCCAGGCTGGATTAGGGCAGTAATACCACTCCTGCCCTCCCATGCACGGCTGAGCAGATGGAACCAGCTGGACCTGGCCATTGTGCTACTGTCAGTCATGGGCATCACCCTGGAGGAGATCGAGATCAATGCGGCCCTGCCCATCAATCCCACCATCATCCGCATCATGAGGGTTCTGCGCATTGCCCGAGGTGAGGGGCAAGGGGTGGGACAGGGAACGGGGGCTGAGTGGGCAGGGCTGGGTCTCGCCCGCAGTGCTGAAGCTGTTGAAGATGGCCACAGGAATGCGGGCCCTGCTGGACACGGTGGTGCAAGCTTTGCCCCAGGTAAGAGCCACTCTTTCTGGCAGCCCTCCTAGAGCCCCACCCGGCCTCACCTGTCCTCCCGCAGGTGGGCAACCTGGGCCTCCTCTTCATGCTGCTCTTCTTCATCTATGCTGCTCTCGGGGTGGAGCTCTTTGGGAAGCTGGGTGAGTGACTCCCAGAGCAGGCCCGTGGTGGGTCGGGCAGGGCTGACCTCCTCCCCGCTTCCAGTCTGCAACGACGAGAACCCGTGCGAGGGCATGAGCCGGCATGCCACCTTCGAGAACTTCGGCATGGCCTTCCTCACACTCTTCCAGGTCTCCACGGGTGACAACTGGAACGGGATCATGAAGGTACTCCTGGGCGGGCTGGGGTGGAGAAATCATCCTCATCCTCACCGCCCTCCCTGCCACGCAGGACACGCTGCGGGACTGCACCCACGACGAGCGCAGCTGCCTGAGCAGCCTGCAGTTTGTGTCGCCGCTGTACTTCGTGAGCTTCGTGCTCACCGCGCAGTTCGTGCTCATCAACGTGGTGGTGGCTGTGCTCATGAAGCACCTGGACGACAGCAACAAGGAGGCGCAGGAGGACGCCGAGATGGATGCCGAGCTCGAGCTGGAGATGGCCCATGGCCTGGGCCCTGGCCCGAGGCTGCCTACCGGCTCCCCGGGCGCCCCTGGCCGAGGGCCGGGAGGGGCGGGCGGCGGGGGCGACACCGAGGGCGGCTTGTGCCGGCGCTGCTACTCGCCTGCCCAGGTGGGCAGGGGCTGGAGAGGTGTGAGGGTCGCCGCCTGTCCCCACCCCGTCCCCGTCCGCCTAGGAGAACCTGTGGCTGGACAGCGTCTCTTTAATCATCAAGGACTCCTTGGAGGGGGAGCTGACCATCATCGACAACCTGTCGGGCTCCATCTTCCACCACTACTCCTCGCCTGCCGGCTGCAAGAAGTGTCACCACGACAAGCAAGAGGTAATGGCAGCCCGGGAGGCCTGGCCCCTTGTGGGTGACCCGAGGCCACCCCCTCTTCCTGCAGGTGCAGCTGGCTGAGACGGAGGCCTTCTCCCTGAACTCAGACAGGTCCTCGTCCATCCTGCTGGGTGACGACCTGAGTCTCGAGGACCCCACAGCCTGCCCACCTGGCCGCAAAGACAGCAAGGTCAGCTCCCCTGGGGACTCCTGAGCAGGCGGTCCTGCCCCATCCTACCTCCCTTTCCTTGCAGGGTGAGCTGGACCCACCTGAGCCCATGCGTGTGGGAGACCTGGGCGAATGCTTCTTCCCCTTGTCCTCTACGGCCGTCTCGCCGGATCCAGAGAACTTCCTGTGTGAGATGGAGGAGATCCCATTCAACCCTGTCCGGTCCTGGCTGAAACATGACAGCAGTCAAGGTGAGGGGTGGGAGCCCTGCCAGCTCCCCACATGCTCCCTCAGCTCTGTCTTCTCCTTTCCCAGCAGCACCCCCAAGTCCCTTCTCCCCGGATGCCTCCAGCCCTCTCCTGCCCATGCCAGCCGAGTTCTTCCACCCTGCAGTGTCTGCCAGCCAGAAAGGCCCAGAAAAGGGCACTGGCACTGGAACCCTCCCCAAGATTGCGCTGCAGGGCTCCTGGGCATCTCTGCGGTCACCAAGGGTCAACTGTACCCTCCTCCGGCAGGTACCGACACCTCCCAGGCCCTAGAGCACTGGAGGCGGCCTCCACGGCTCCCACCTCCCCCCAGGCCACCGGGAGCGACACGTCGCTGGACGCCAGCCCCAGCAGCTCCGCGGGCAGCCTGCAGACCACGCTCGAGGACAGCCTGACCCTGAGCGACAGCCCCCGGCGTGCCCTGGGGCCGCCCGCGCCTGCTCCAGGACCCCGGGCCGGCCTGTCCCCCGCCGCTCGCCGCCGCCTGAGCCTGCGCGGCCGGGGCCTCTTCAGCCTGCGGGGGCTGCGGGCGCATCAGCGCAGCCACAGCAGCGGGGGCTCCACCAGCCCGGGCTGCACCCACCACGACTCCATGGACCCCTCGGACGAGGAGGGCCGCGGTGGCGCGGGCGGCGGGGGCGCGGGCAGCGAGCACTCGGAGACCCTCAGCAGCCTCTCGCTCACCTCCCTCTTCTGCCCGCCGCCCCCGCCGCCAGCCCCCGGCCTCACGCCCGCCAGGAAGTTCAGCAGCACCAGCAGCCTGGCCGCCCCCGGCCGCCCCCACGCCGCCGCCCTGGCCCACGGCCTGGCCCGGAGCCCCTCGTGGGCCGCGGACCGCAGCAAGGACCCCCCCGGCCGGGCACCGCTGCCCATGGGCCTGGGCCCCTTGGCGCCCCCGCCGCAACCGCTCCCCGGAGAGCTGGAGCCGGGAGACGCCGCCAGCAAGAGGAAGAGATGAGGGTCGCAGGGGCCCCCGGCCGCCCACCGCCCGCCCCGTCTCACCTTCTTTACCTCAGGAGCCAGGAGCAGACAGCAATACTTCGTCCACACCTGGGATCGCGCAGGGCCCGCAGGGCACAGGCGCCCGACAGCCGGGCTGAGCGGAGTCTGGGTTAGCCAGGCCTGCGTGGCCCATGGTGGCCCTTCCAGTGCATATACATACATATATATATATATATGCATATATATATATATATATATATATATGTGTATACACACACACATAGACAGACATATATATATATATTTATTTTTTTTACTGAGAGCTTATGACTTCCAGAAAGTGCTAAAGGTGGGAGGTGGGCCAGGGCCTGGACGGGGCTTTTGTCTGATGCTCTGGGATTCTGGCCAGACCCACCCCAGGGCACATGTCCTGCGGGGGCGTCCCAGCTGTGTTTTTTGATGTCTCCTCCCTGGTTAAGAGTAGCTTGGAGAGGACCCTCAGGCCTCTGAGGGCACCAGGCCCTGGAGAAGAGGTGCAATTCAGGGTGTGTGTGTGTTTTTTTTCCTTTAAAGAAGAAACGCTGCTAAGATCCCACGTGGCTCCCACGTGTCGGGGTGTCTGTCCTGTCATCCTGACTGTCTCGTTATTGTGAAGTCTTTCGTAGACACCCCAGAGCACACACATCCCCTTAGTCCACCGGTTAGATGTCTCTCTTTAGAAAAATCAGGGGTGAGTAGCTGTGTTTCCTTAGGCCTGGGGTAGGGGATGGAGAGCAGCTCCAAGGCTGAGCTGGGGCTCTGGCCCCAGGTGAGGTCCCCAGCTCCTGAGCACTTCTGAGGGGGTGGGTTCCACCCCCAGGAGGGCGGGGGTGGGTGGAGCAGGAGTGGAGGCAGCCTGCAGAGGAAGGGTGCGGGAGACTGAGCCGGCAGTGGCTTGCTTGGAGGGGCTAGGGTACCCGCCTGGTCTCGGCTGGCTCCAGCTGCCCTGCAGGTGCCCCTGGGCTCAGGTAGTTAGTTGTTCAGCCACTAATGCCTTTTATCCCCCATATGGGCGCTGAGCTGTGGCTGTTCCTGGACACTGTGCTGTCCCCGTCCTGAGCAACTATGCCCCCGCCCCAGTAGGTTCAAGGCAAAGCAGCTCTGACCGAATTCTAGGCAGGGGTGGGGGCACCTGCCTGGGCCCTGGGTCCAGCCGCATCCCCATGCCCAGCCTTTCGCGTCACCTGGAGGCCACATCTTCCCACCCCACCTGCCAGCCCCTGTCTCTCCTCCCCGCTGCCCCTAACTGCAGCTCAGCTTTCACTATAGCAGTGCTTCCCAAACGGGTTCTAGACTTGGGTGTTTGATTTGAAGAGTTACGCATTTATTTCACTATTTATTGGGAAAAAAATGCATTGAACCCGTGATTTCACAGACATTTTGCTTAGGTCAAGGCTACTTTTTAAAAAGGGAGTGACTTTCATGAAGTCAGTTTGAAGAAGGAGGTTGGGAGCATGTTGGTGGCAGTGATCTGGAGAGGCTGCAGGGGCCACGAGTTTGCAGATGCTGTACTTCAGCAATAACCTTGCCTTTGCTAAGACCCCCTCCGAGGGCTTCAGGGGGGCCTGCCAAGGGGGGGCCTTGTTCTTGTTCCCAAACTCTGACTTGGAAGAACTCAGCTTGTGGCCGGGCTGGTGAGGGTGTGGGGTGCGCCCTTCCCTTTTGGGCTGAGGGAGAGGGGGCCGGGAGGGGTTGTCAAGCCCACCCGGGAAACTGAGCCCTGGAGAGGGGAAGCAGCCAGCCCAGGATGCTTCAGGGCCCTGGCAGCAAAGAAGCTGGGGTGGTGTGGAGGGCCCTACTCCACACCCTAGAGCTGTGATGCTGAGCAAGGTGCCTGTGGCGGAAGGAACTGCCCAGTCCTCCCTGGGGGCAGGTAGACCTGTGGGGATGGCTCGGTCCAAGCCCAACACTGCCCGCTCCAGAGAGCCTCAGCCCTGCCTCCCTTTCCACAGAGGTGGTTTTATGTGGAACGAGGTACCTTGTCTGGGGAAGAAGTGGAGCTGGGCAGGCTTGACTGCTCCTGGCTGACCCTGAGCTCTCGCAGTTGGAGGGAAGCAGACAGACTTGACTTTTTGCAAGTCCGCGTGTTGCTGGAGGGACACGTGTATTGGAGCCCAGAAGAGGGGCTGTGTGGCCTGGGAATACCATGTGGAAGGTTGGGCTTCAAGTTAACAGGATCAGACACCAGTCAAGCAGCCTCAGGTCATCTTGCGACTCCACTGAGCAGCCTTTCCTGTTGTCACATGGGTTCAGAGCAGCTGAGCAGGGAACACGTCCTAGGCAGGTCTGACGTGAAACCTCCCCTTACCCTGAACCGTGTGACTCTGCAAGCAGACACCTCGAGGCAGGTGTTCTAGGCAAAGGGATGGGCATGAGCGAAGGCTCCAGGGTCCACAGAGCAGGGAGTGTGGAGAAGGTGGAAGAGCTGAGCTCAGAGGCAGAGAAGCTCCTTGCAGGGAGCACTGGGAGATGGCCTGGCCCGTCCCAGGCTCCTGGAGGCCCCACCTGCCGATCCCAGGCACTTGACCTTGTTCCTGTGGGTGACAGAGATGAGAACCAGGGAAGCTGTGATCCACTGGCCAGGACAAGTCAACATGGGTGAGGGTTGGGCAAAGGGCCCTTCCTTCCTCCCCAACCCTGTGGTCTGGGGCCATGGCCTCAGGCTTGTGTCTATCACAAAAGCACAAACTTGCCCTAACCCACATGGGCCTGGCTGTGGGGAAAGTGGGGACCCAGGTCCCTGAGCTGTCTGCTGGGCTCCGTAGAGCGGTGGTGGGCAGGCACCTTGGCATCTGTGCAGAGACGGCCCAGTCTGGCCAAATCCTCTTCCTCTCCCCTGCTCTACCTTCTCCGGCACCAGGCAGCCCCTTAAAGGAGGACAAAGTGTGTAAAGCCCGTCTGCTGTCTTCCCCCAAATCCTCAGCTCAGAGCCTTCCGCTTCCAGGGCCAACCCCAGCCCCGTTTGCTGCGTTGTGTAAGGGCTTGGGGTCTTAGAAGCTGCTCTTTAGCCCAGATACACATACTCTTTTTTGTCTTTGTGCAATAATCAGTGTTCCTGGCAGAGCCTGGGCCAAGCTGCAGCCTACTGAGGAGGCAGAGGCCACCTCCTCCAGAAAGCCCTCGGCCTGGGCCGCCGCCGTGACTCTAGCACTCTCAGTCGCTGTACAGTTTCTATGGTGTGAATGAACTTCCCTCCTAGTTGCTGATGGCGCTGGTACCTGCTGGCCCATGGCCCGGGTGTAGAGAAACCAAGCGGCAGCCACCACCAGTGTTGTTTTGAATAAAAGCCCAGAAGCCTATTTAAGAATTTCTCCGTGTGTCTCTGCTGTTCTTTCCCCA